CTCATGGATGGGATGGAAACTGTTATGTAACAGGACCACAAGGCTCGAAGCCCTGCGTTCCTAGGATACCACAGGCAAAACGCGCGAGGGAGGAGAGAGGAGGGCGTGGACTGAGGGGCAGACCTGGTGGCCAGCACCAGGTGTCTCCCAAGTCCTGCCTGGGAACCCCATGGCCAGATTAGTTTGGCGGAGAATACTGATAAATCTCTCTCCAAATCTCTTCTGTTCCCAGAAGTCAGAGGTCACCCCCAGGTCCCCAGGGCTCCAACTCCTCCTTGCCTTTAGAGGGGCCCAGCTGGCTTTTGCTGCCTGAGTCTGACTTGAGCACCTGGGGTGTCCTCTCAGGGGACCTTTCTCAGGCCTCCCTCTCATCCTGCTGTGCCAGCACCTGCTACCTAGCATCACCAGGTGGCCCTGGTTGTCCCCGCAGGACTCCTTCCTTCCACAGGACGCTCTCAGCCCACTCCCAAACCAGAGCCAGGAGACAGATCCCACAGCCCCCGGCCTCCCTTCACCCCTCTGGAACTGGGTGTGGGTTTGCTTGGGCTAAGCCAGGAAAGGAGGGTCAGCAGGTTCTAGCCCCAGGGAGACATTGCCCGAACGGGGAAGGACGTACTGGGAGCTTAGGGCAGGGGCTCCGGAGCTCTCGCACGCAGCTCTGGGCTCAGGCCCCTCCGACCACACTCCATGCTGTCAAATGGTGGGACAGTCCAGGCCACCCTCTGAGAAGAGTGTCACAGAAGGCGCTCCTGTGGCCTCCTAGCACTGGGGACACCAGTTGCTCACCATGAGAAGCCCACCTCCTCAGCGAAGCCCTCTGCAACTCAGCCGGAGGGATCTGCCCCCATTTGGAGTCCACACCCACAAACAAGCCACAGCTGACTTTTTTGGCATCTCTGAGTGGCCTGTGTGGGTGGGCAGAGCTGAACACATTTCCAAAAGCTAAGGTAGAGGGTCCCCTCCTTGGTCCAGGAACCCAGGAAGGGTGGTACAGTCCCTCCTGGCTCCCCCAAGGTGTCCCAGGATGCCCCCCAGCACACACATGAAGGGCGAGGCTGCCAGTGGGGCAGGGAGGATTCTCAGGGGCGACTCGGGGCACTGCTCCTCAGATGAGGATAACAAGGCCTTTGAAGTGTGGCAGCAGCTGCCGGTCTCTGGCTCCCAGCTGGTCTGTGGGGCCCTGCAATAGCCGAAAAGTCCAAGGGGGCAGTTATCTCTTTGGATGACTGTTTACAAACTCCCCATTTTCTCTTCTTTCTCCTGCCCAATGGCTGTGCTTCGGCACACATTTAGGTCATGTGCAGAGCGTATCTCACCTCCAGTGGGAGGGAAGTGTACAGGAAAGTCTGCGGAGTGTGAGAAACTCCAGGTGTGCTCTCCCCATGCTCTCCGCTCCGTGCAGCCTCTCACTCCACTTTCTTTTATTTTCTCTTTCCCCCTTTTTTTTTTTTGAGATAAGAGTCTTGCTCTATCGCCAGGCTGGAGTGCAGTGGTGCTATCTCGGCTCACTGCAACCTCTGCCTCCTGGGTTCAAGCAATTCTCCTGCCTCAGCTACCCGAGTAGCTGGGACTACAGGCGCCCGCCACCACGCCAGGCTAATTTTTGTATTTTTAGTACAGATGGGGTTTCACCATGTTGGCCAAGATGGTCTTTATCTCTTGACCTCATGATCCGCCCGCCTCAGCCTCCCGAAGTGCTGGGATTACAGGTGTAAACCACTGCGCCTGGCATTTTTTTTTTTTTTTT